ACAAAACGAGGTAAATCAGTAAAATACGTGAGACACAAAGCTAAAGGAAAAAAATAAGAGGAAAGGGCAGATTTTTGTGTCTTCCTTCCAGAATGGAAGCTCCCTGAGGATACGGATTTGTGTTTTTTCCTATTATATCTCCTGACAATAGCGCCCAGCACATAGTAGGCATTCGATCGAATTTTTAAAATGAAATACAAGGCAGTTACTCAGTTCCCGGGCACATTTCAACTTTTAGAGAACAATTACACCAATTAAGAAAATCGATTACAGCTAGGCTACGATTCGAGAGCTAAGTGGCGCTCATCTTTGGGAGTATGCCGTTCAATTCCTCAAACTCAAAATTATTTTATCGATTTCTACAGTTACCGCGGTGCACTGGCTCAAAAAAAGGGTTCATTAATTGAGTGCTTTTTACTCCCAGCTAAGCTGACCAAAGATCACGGTAAGAGGCAAAGGGTCACAGCCGCACTGGCGTAACCCGTAACTGTACACGTTCCGGGCGGCCAGGAGCCAGGGCGCAGACCTCCAAGCCGGACCACTCGAGCTGCTAAAGAAAAGGCAATACACTAACCTCTCCGCCGGAAGAGAAGAAGGAAGCGCCAGGGACGCACGCTTCCTCGGCAGGACTGCAGGGAAAGAGCCGCACCCCCAGCCTCTCACTACTGCAGCCAACCCATCTCCTGGAAGGGCGCTCCCGCCCACCCCCGCTACTGCGCAGCCGCACTGAACTCTGGTCCCACTTAGCGGGAGAAACTCGGGCCACGTGACTGTCTGACCACGTGAGCCGCGTCGCCGCGACCTCTTCCGCTCCCTAGGCCCTGGGACCTCCCGGTCCCTTGCCTGCTTCCGGCTTTCGCTCGCTTCCATATCCGCTCCTCTAGTCGCCCTCCGCTGGCCCCGCCTTCGTCCCCGGAAGATTGGGTCTTCTGGCGAGCCACTGTTTGCCGTTTGATCGGGCACCAAATAAAGTTTCTTTATTCAAAAGCACTTTTTTTTTAAAGCCACACCACCCCCATTCTCAGCTCCTCCTTCGCGGCGGTACCGCCTCTGTTTCTGCGGCGATTGAACAGCCGAGCTTTGCGGCCGGGATCGCGGAAAGTGATGGCTGTCGTCCCGGCGTCTCTCTCAGGACAGGACGTGGGGTTAGTCTAGCTTTTCTCCTCCCCACTTTTGCTAAGTTATATATTGCATGTGACTCTTTTCTAGATCATTTGCATATCTTACAATTAAAGACAGAATACCACAGATCTTAACTAAGGTTATTGATACATTGCATCGACATAAAAGTGAATTTTTTGAGAAACACGGAGAGGTAAGAATTGTTTTAACTTTTAATTTTTTGTTACACACAATTTATTTTTCTTGTATTTTTGCAGGAAGGCGTGGAAGCTGAAAAGAAAGCTATCTCTCTCCTTTCTAAATTACGGAATGAATTGCAAACAGATAAACCATTTATCCCCTTGGTTGAGAAATTTGTTGATACTGATATATGGAATCAGTACCTAGAATATCAACAGAGTCTTTTAAATGAAAGTGATGGAAAATCAAGATGGTTCTACTCACCGTGGTTGTTGGTAGAATGTTACATGTATCGAAGAATTCATGAAGCAATTATCCAGAGGTACGTGTGTAATCATCAACTATCAAATGTTTAAATGTTTCACTTTGTTTTTCTCCTACTTTAGTCCACCAATCGATTACTTTGATGTATTTAAAGAATCAAAAGAGCAAAATTTCTATGGGTCACAGGAATCCATCATTGCTTTATGTACTCACCTGCAACAATTGATAAGAACTATTGAAGACCTAGATGAAAATCAGCTGAAAGATGAGTTTTTTAAACTTCTGCAGGTAAATGTGATCATTAATCTTCTGAGTATGTTAGGGTGAATATTTTGTACTTTTTCTTTTTCAGATTTCACTGTGGGGAAATAAGTGTGATCTGTCTCTCTCAGGTGGAGAAAGTAGTTCTCAGAATACCAATGTACTAAATTCATTGGAAGACCTAAAACCTTTCATTTTATTGAATGATATGGAACATCTTTGGTCATTGCTTAGCAATTGCAAGAAAACAAGAGAAAAAGCTTCTGCTACTAGAGTGTATATTGTTCTCGATAATTCTGGATTTGAGCTTGTTACAGATTTAATATTAGCCGACTTCTTGTTGTCCTCTGAACTGGCTACTGAGGTTCATTTTTATGGAAAAACAATTCCATGGTTTGTTTCTGATACTACTATACATGATTTTAATTGGTTAATTGAACAGGTAAAACACAGTAATCATAAGTGGATGTCCAAGTGTGGGGCTGACTGGGAAGAGTATATTAAAATGGGTAAATGGGTTTACCACAATCATATATTTTGGACTCTGCCTCATGAGTACTGTGCAATGCCTCAGGTTGCACCTGACTTATATGCTGAACTACAGAAGGCACATTTAATTTTATTCAAGGGTGATTTGAATTACAGGAAGTTGACAGGTGACAGAAAATGGGAGTTTTCTGTTCCATTTCATCAGGCTCTGAATGGCTTCCATCCTGCACCACTCTGTACCATAAGAACATTAAAAGCTGAAATTCAGGTTGGTCTGCAGCCTGGGCAAGGGGAACAGCTCCTGGCCTCTGAGCCCAGCTGGTGGACCACTGGAAAATATGGAATATTTCAGTACGATGGTCCCCTTTGACTTGATTTAGGAGCTCTCAGTTGCATAGAAAGATCTGGTGAGCACCTTTTCATCCCCAGAAAAGGAGCACGTGAATTGAGTCGCCTGGCGGCTCTGTACGCGCTCAGGGAAGCTTAGCTTCTTGGTGCCCATCTACGTGCACTGGATGATTTTTCTTTTGAACATTTTGCCCCACTACACTGTTTTGGGGATAGCTGGGTTAAGCAAGTTAAAGATATTTACATTTATATTGGAATTTTAGCAACTTTTTTTCAGGTTAAATATATAATTTCAAGTGCTTTTAATGAACTTATTTTTAATTGGCTAGGGAGCAAAAAATAAGTGAGTTCTGCTTTTAGTTAGTTAACCTTGTTCTTTTCTTAAATAGTACACTGCATGGTATTTAATATTCCAGGAAGCATGGGATTTTATTTTGCTTGATTTTGGGCACATGAAATAATAGCTCTAGGAAAATGCGCATCTTAATGACTCTTTGTAAAGAGAGGCATTTCTTACAACTGTGATGTTTGCTTACATAAAAGTTACCTCATAAGTTAATTCTAACTTTTATTCTTGAATTTTATTTCATTTCAATAGCTTGTTTCATTTGCACGCCTTTGTATTTTGATTGACCTGTAGAATGGATGTTAGGAAACTCAAAATTGAACACAGTGAAACAAATGGTATTTGAAGAAATGTAATATCTTTTATATTCTATTTATGATATCCATAATCAAATGAGATTATTTTACCACATAAATGTTTTAAATATCAGATTTTTAGTTTGCAGTTTTAGGAAAATGCTTTAGATAGAAAAGGTTCTTATGCATTGAATTTGGAGTACTACCAACAATGAATGAATTTATTTTTTATATTCTTACACATTTTATTGGTCATTGTCACAGATAGTAAATACTAAAAATTTCAGGTCAGTTTGTTTTGAAACTGAAATTGGAAATAAATCTGGAAATGTTTTGTTGCACTAAAATAATAAAATGAATTGTACTGAAAATCTCCTTGGTTTTATTTTCTAGTGGGGAAAAG